GAAGCCCATATAGGATTACAACCCACCAGGAGAGAACGGCAGTTTCCATAGTAACTGGACCAGATGGGGCCCATGCACCCCCCAAGCTCCCGGATGGTGATCTTTCTCTGTGCCACGATGTCAGTAAGATTGGTGCCCACCTATAGGAAAAACCACGATGCAAAAAGAACAATACAACCGCTGTCCCGTTGTGAACTCCTGAAGAGCACCGTGCCCACACCTTACACGGTGGCCTGAACCCCGCAGACCCATTCTCCCTAACGCAGGAACGGCGAGCAGGGACCGACGCCCATCAGTAGCTGGACTCGCTGTGGGGGCGACCAGCCACAGGAAGCCGTTGCGAGGGGAGAGGAAGTGCCCGTGGAGGGCGGCAGGCCCCCTCATCCCGCGCCAATTATCCTCAGCTCGGGCCGTCCCCCGCTCCCGAAGGCTGGCCTTAAGTCACGACCTGACCCGCTGCGCCTCGGCGTGCACTTAGAGGAGCCCGGAGCTCTTCGCCAAGCGCAGAACTGACCCCCCGCAACTCCACCCGCGGGGGCGGACACCTACCGTGGGCCGTGTCGGGGGCGGCTCCCCCAGGTCGCCTTTCCCATCCCGGGAGCTCACCTGTGCGAAGCGGTCAAGGACCCGAGCAGCTAAAGGGTGAGTCCCCGCCCCACTCCGGGTGCCCCCCGCGCCCCGGTCCCGTCCCCGCGCGGAAGGATATCCTGCAGCCGTTTCACCAGCAGCGTCTTCCCGACGCCCGTGGCCCCCAGCAGGAGACACATTCCGTGCTTCGCTCCACCCGGCACCCGTAGCTCGGCGCCGCGGCTCAAGGCCCGCCCACCGGCCACTCTCATTGGATAGTTCTCACCTTCGGACTTCTCATTGGTTCTTAGGGCTCATTGTTCCAAGGGCGCGTCCAATTAGCGCGCAGCGTTAGCGGGAGAGCGGAAGACCCCGCCTCCTCGCGGCTCTAGGGCCGGCGCGGTGACGTGCGCGTGCGCGCACTGGAGGGAAAAGGCGGAAGCGGAAGTCGGGGGGCGCGCCAGCTCGTAGCAGGGGAGCGCCCGCGGCGTCGGGTTTGGGCTGGAGGTCGCCATGGGGCGAGGCAGCGGCACCTTCGAGCGTCTCCTAGGTAACGCGTCCCCACCCGACGGCTCGGCCTTGACCCCTCCCTTTCATGGCATTTTCTCTCTCAGACAAGGCGACCAGCCAGCTCCTGTTGGAGACAGATTGGGAGTCCATTTTGCAGATCTGCGACCTGATCCGCCAAGGGGACACACAGTGAGTTAGCGGGGCCTGTGCCCTGATGCGGATTTCTCTGCTTTTATCAATGTTTCCTTTTCAGAGCAAAATATGCTGTGAATTCCATCAAGAAGAAAGTCAACGACAAGAACCCACACGTCGCCTTGTATGCCCTGGAGGTAAGCAGACCCCCGTGCCTCAGTGGCCCCCAGGCCCAACCCTTCCCTTCCTGGGCATCTGCAGGTCATGGAATCTGTGGTAAAGAACTGTGGCCAGACAGTTCATGATGAGGTGGCCAACAAGCAGACCATGGAGGAGCTGAAGGACCTGCTGAAGGTGGGTGAGACGGGGGCATGCGGGTGGCCACCTGCGACCCTCACCCCCTTCTCCCTGCCTGCAGAGACAAGTGGAGGTAAACGTCCGTAACAAGATCCTGTACCTGATCCAGGCCTGGGCGCATGCCTTCCGGAACGAGCCCAAGTACAAGGTGGTCCAGGACACCTACCAGATCATGAAGGTGGAGGGTGAGTCAGGACTGAGGTTGGGACCAGGTTGAAGCAGGCAGTGACTATGGCTTCATCTCTCCAGGGCACGTCTTTCCAGAATTCAAAGAGAGCGATGCCATGTTTGCTGCCGAGAGAGTGAGTGTGGGCGGCCGCCAGGGGTTCTGGAGAGCGTGTGGTCCTGACTGCTGCCCCTCCTCAGGCCCCAGACTGGGTGGACGCTGAGGAATGCCACCGCTGCAGGGTGCAGTTCGGGGTGATGACCCGTAAGGTGAGTTCCCACCTGGGGGGCTCTACAGCCCCCTGTGACCAGGCCCGCCCGCCCCATCTTACAGCACCACTGCCGGGCGTGTGGGCAGATATTCTGTGGAAAGTGTTCTTCCAAGTACTCCACCATCCCCAAGTTTGGCATCGAGAAGGAGGTGCGCGTGTGTGAGCCCTGCTACGAGCAGCTGAACAGGTGAGTCCCCGCCCCCCATTTGGGCTGCAGGTATGGTGACCTGCAGCATTCCTTGTGCCCACAGGAAAGCGGAGGGAAAGGCCACTTCCACCACTGAGCTGCCCCCCGAGTACCTGACCAGCCCCCTGTCTCAGCAGTCCCAGGTACTCAGCCCCCTCCGTCCCGTGGGCACCTCCGCCCCCCCTCACCCTCCCCGCTTGTCCTCAGCTGCCCCCCAAGAGGGACGAGACGGCCCTGCAGGAGGAGGAGGAGCTGCAGCTGGCCCTGGCGCTGTCACAGTCAGAGGCGGAGGAGAAGGAGAGGCTGGTAAGCCGGGTGGGGCGGGGCGGCCTCAGGAGCCCAAGTGACGCCCCTTCTGATTCTGCCTCAGAGACAGAAGTCCACGTACACTTCGTACCCCAAGGCGGAGCCCATGCCCTCGGCCTCCTCAGCGCCCCCCGCCAGCAGCCTGTACTCTTCACCTGTGGTGAGCGGCCCTTGGGCTGGAGCTCCCTCTCCCCTGTGAGACTCAGATGCCCTTTTCTCCCCAGAACTCGTCGGCGCCTCTGGCTGAGGACATCGACCCTGAGGTAAGGCCCAGCATGGGGTGCATCCTCTCACGGGCCTTGGGAGTGACCCCCTCATTGCCTGCAGCTCGCACGGTATCTCAACCGGAACTACTGGGAGAAGAAGCAGGAGGAGGCTCGCAAGAGCCCCACGCCATCTGCGCCCGTGCCCCTGACGGAGCCGGCTGCACAGCCTGGGGAAGGGCACGCAGCCCCCACCAACGTGGTGGAGGTGAGGGGGCCACTCCCGGCATTCCTAGTGGCGTTGGAGGCCCCACTCATTCTCTCTCTTCCAGAACCCCCTCCCGGAGACAGACTCTCAGCCCATTCCTCCCTCTGGTGGCCCCTTTAGTGAGGTAAGCTGTGGCTCCCTCCACGGGCCAGGGCACGCACTCATCCAGAACCCTGCTCTGCCTGCAGCCACAGTTCCACAATGGCGAGTCTGAGGAGAGCCACGAGCAGTTCCTGAAGGCGCTGCAGAACGCCGTCACCACCTTCGTGAACCGCATGAAGAGTAACCACATGCGGGGCCGCAGCATCACCAATGACTCGGCCGTGCTCTCACTCTTCCAGTCCATCAACGGCATGCACCCGCAGCTGCTGGAGCTGCTCAACCAGCTGGACGAGCGCAGGCGTAGGTGCCCGCGCCACGGGGCCTCGGCTCAGGTGGTCAGGGTTGCTCTGTCATCTGCCCACAGTGTACTATGAGGGGCTGCAGGACAAGCTGGCACAGATCCGCGATGCCCGGGGGGCGCTGAGTGCCCTGCGCGAAGAGCACCGGGAGAAGCTTCGCCGGGCAGCCGAGGAGGCAGAGCGCCAGCGCCAGATCCAGCTGGCCCAGAAGCTGGAGATAATGCGGCAGAAGAAGCAGGTGCAGTGGCTGCCCAGCCACAGGCCGGGGCCCGCAGCATAACCAGCATGTTTTTGCCGCACAGGAGTACCTGGAGGTGCAGAGGCAGCTGGCCATCCAGCGCCTGCAGGAGCAGGAGAAGGAGCGGCAGATGCGGCTGGAGCAGCAGAAGCAGACGGTCCAGATGCGCGCGCAGATGCCCGCCTTCCCCCTGCCCTACGCCCAGGCATGTGCCATCCTCCCGCCACCCAGAGGCTTCCAACTCTCACCGCTGTCTCTTTTGTCCCCAGCTCCAGGCCATGCCCGCAGCCGGAGGTGTGCTCTACCAGCCCTCGGGACCAGCCAGCTTCCCCAGCACCTTCAGCCCTGCCGGCTCGGTGGAGGGCTCCCCAATGCACGGCGTGTACATGAGCCAGCCGGCCCCTGCCGCTGGCCCCTACCCCAGCATGCCCAGCACTGCGGCTGGTAAGGACGGGTCGGGGCAGAGACCATGCCTTCTGAACCATCTCCCCTGTCTTGTTTGTCACAGATCCCAGCATGGTGAGTGCCTACATGTACCCAGCAGGGGCCACTGGGGCGCAGGCGGCCCCCCAGGCCCAGGCCGGACCCACCGCCAGCCCCGCTTACTCATCCTACCAGCCTACTCCCACAGCGGGCTACCAGGTACACAGGAAGGCCGCTCCTCTCCTTCCAGGCCCTTCTCCCATGGCACTCATTCCCTCCGCAGAACGTGGCCTCCCAGGCCCCACAGAGCCTCCCGGCCATCTCTCAGCCTCCGCAGTCCAGCACCATGGGCTACATGGGGAGCCAGTCAGTCTCCATGGGCTACCAGCCTTACAACATGCAGGTACAGTGACCTCCAGGCCCTGCTGGGGGCCAACTCTCTCACATCTGACGTCTTCTCACAACAGAATCTCATGACCACCCTCCCAAGCCAGGATGCGTCTCTGCCACCCCAGCAGCCCTACATCGCGGGGCAGCAGCCCATGTACCAGCAGGTGAGCCATTCCCGGGGCCTCACAGCGGCACCACCAGGGCCATGCCTGCTTTCCTCCTGCACAGATGGCACCCTCTGGCGGTCCCCCCCAGCAGCAGCCCCCCGTGGCCCAGCAACCGCAGGCACAGGGGCCGCCGGCACAGGGCAGCGAGGCCCAGCTCATTTCATTCGACTGACCCAGGCCATGCTCACGTCCGGAGTAACACTACATACAGTTCACCTGAAACGCCTCGTCTCTAACTGCCGTCGTCCTGCCTCCCTGTCCTCTACTGCCGGTAGTGTCCCTTCTCTGCGAGTGAGGGGGGGCCTTCACCCCAAGCCCACCTCCCTTGTCCTCAGCCTACTGCAGTCCCTGAGTTAGTCTCTGCTTTCTTTCCCCAGGGCTGGGCCATGGGGAGGGAAGGACTTTCTCCCAGGGGAAGCCCCCAGCCCTGTGGGTCATGGTCTGTGAGAGGTGGCAGGAATGGGGACCCTCACCCCCCAAGCAGCCTGTGCCCTCTGGCCGCACTGTGAGCTGGCTGTGGTGTCTGGGTGTGGCCTGGGGCTCCCTCTGCAGGGGCCTCTCTCGGCAGCCACAGCCAAGGGTGGAGGCTTCAGGTCTCCAGCTTCTCTGCTTCTCAGCTGCCATCTCCAGTGCCCCAGAATGGTACAGCGATAATAAAATGTATTTCAGAAAGCATCAGCGTTTTTTCTTTAATTAATTTTTTTGAG